ACGCTTTTGAGTCTTCTACCTAAACAGAAAACATTCCTGAGGGCCATATTCTCGTTCCTCATTTCTCTAACTTTATAACGATGCTTCTTTAAAGGGAAGTCTACACTAGTACGGTTTCCATCAGGTTTATTTTACTTCTTTTTTCTCTTTCAGACCACCACTGTCACATGCTCTTGCGCCCGTTATTCTGCTTTTACCTCCTTTCGTATTTCTTTGACCAGGTACTGGATTACTAGTCTTTTAACACAGTCCTCTAAAAGTGACCCAAAAGTCACCCTGGAAAGGGCTTCCTCACGTTATCCTCCTACACAACCTGGGACCCCTCTTCTGTGCGCAGACAGCATCCCGTGCATTTTTCTCTATTGTCACTTTATTGTACTACCACTGCGGATTCTCTCACGGTCTCCTATACAAAAGCACTTCAAAAAGCTGACACCACTTAATTCGCCTCTGACATTCTGGAACCCAAGGCATGGAAACCACTCAGTGAAAAGTCTGAGAAATGAATGGAAACGGAGGTCGGGGCGGGGACAATGGAGGGGGCAGTGGGTGGAGAGAGCGTGCGTGTTTGAAAAGGGGCGGGGGCTATGACCGGCGGCGCTGAGAATCCAGGTCCAGAATCGGGAGGGAGCACGGATACGCCAGAATCTGAGTGGGTGGGAGAGCGATCCACTGCCGAGACAAACCGAAGTGGGGAGGAGGCTTCTTACCTGCCTCGGGCCTCACCACCCCAACCAGCCTTCAGGCACCTCTGTGTTGGCCGGAAAGCGACAGCTACGGTCGCAAACTCAGAGGTTTCGTCCCCAACCTTGCGACATCCCTTTCCAGTACAGGGAGAATCTAAAGCTGAGTTCCCTGCTCTGCCGTAAGGTGAAGAAGAAAAAATTTGGGCGGGGCCGCCTGGGGCGTAGGAAAGGGGGCGTGTCTGCGCAAGCGCACGCTGTACTCTCCAGTGGCGTCACGTGCGGGGGCGGGACAGGGCGGGGCCGACCCGTGCTGGCAGTAGGGGGCGTGGGAGGTAAGTGCGCGCGCGCCTGCTCGCCTGCAGCCGGGGAGTCGCGCGGGGCGGGGCCGCGTGCGCGGGGTCGGGGGCGCGCGACCGAAGCGGATAAGGGACGCGGCGGCGGTTGGCTGTGTCTGTTGAGAGAGTACAGGACAGCCCGGACTGCGAGAGGCGGCGGCGGAGGCAGTAGTTGCACCGGCAGAGGCGGCCGCTGGCAGCGGTTGAGGCGGCGGTCCAACGCGTGCTCTCTGGGCGGGGTGCGGCGGGGGATGTGCCTGCTCAGGCCGGGCGGAGTCTCTCTGACAGGGCGGGGGATGCGCCGCGGCCGCTCGCCCGGACCCTGAGGCTGCTGGGCCCACCCTCCCGGAACCGTCCGACCCTCGGTGGCCTCGGCCTCTTCTGCCATCTCCGGTCCTACCCTGGGGCGGAGGGTGGAAGGCAGCTTCCGTCGAAGAGGAGGGGGCTGCGGTGGCCACCGCGGCGGAGCCCGAGGTAAGACCCGCCCAAGCGCCCAGCGGCCCTGCGTCCTTTTTACTCTTTCCTCTTCTTTCCGTAGGCAGAAGGAGTCTCTCCCTGTGGCTACCACCTCCCCAGGCCTGTGGTGAGTACTGCCTACTTACCACTGATGTTTTTCTTCTAAATATTTTGCATCTTTTATGTTACAGTTATTTTACCAAGAAAATGGTTTGCACGACTTTGAACATATACTATCCATGCTGATGGGACAGGATCCAATATGAATATAAATGATGGAGGAAGACGACGCTTTGAAGATAATGAACATACATTACGGATATATCCTGGGGCTATTTCAGAAGGGACAATCTACTGTCCGATTCCTGCCAGAAAAAACTCCACAGCTGCTGAGGTGATTGAGTCTCTTATAAACAAACTTCATCTTGACAAAACAAAATGTTATGTTCTAGCAGAGGTAAAGGAATTTGGTGGAGAAGAATGGATTCTCAATCCAACAGATTGTCCAGTTCAGCGAATGATGCTGTGGCCCCGAATGGCTCTGGAAAATCGCTTAAGTGGAGAGGACTACCGCTTCCTTCTGAGAGAGAAAAACCTTGATGGATCAATCCATTATGGTAGCCTGCAGTCATGGCTACGGGTAACAGAAGAACGTCGCAGGATGATGGAACGGGGTTTTCTTCCACAGCCTCAACAGAAAGACTTTGATGATTTATGTAGTTTACCTGATTTGAATGAGAAAACTCTCTTAGAAAACCTACGAAATCGCTTTAAGCATGAAAAAATTTATACCTATGTTGGCAGTATTCTAATAGTTATTAACCCATTCAAGTTTCTTCCTATTTATAACCCCAAATATGTCAAAATGTATGATAACCACCAACTGGGAAAACTTGAGCCCCACATTTATGCTGTGGCTGATGTAGCTTATCATGCCATGCTTCAGCGCAAAAAGAATCAGTGCATCGTGATTTCAGGAGAGAGTGGTTCTGGGAAGACTCAAAGCACAAACTTTCTTATTCACCACCTTACTGCTCTCAGTCAGAAAGGATTTGCCAGTGGAGTAGAACAGATTATTCTTGGAGCTGGACCAGTACTTGAGGTAAATATATAGAAATCTTATTTTTGATTTTAGTGAAACTAATGAGAATTATTTATTTTGACAGGCCTTTGGAAATGCAAAGACAGCTCATAATAACAATTCAAGTCGTTTTGGGAAGTTTATTCAAGTAAATTACCAGGAAACAGGCACTGTACTTGGGTAAGTACTGCTACTTAGCAGGCGTAGGCTTTATTTATATCAACCAATTTAATTTTTCTTGTAGTGCCTATGTTGAAAAATATCTACTGGAGAAGTCCAGACTCGTTTATCAGGAGCATAATGAACGGTACGTATTTTTATTTGTGTAATTAGATGAAGTTATGAAACTTGTACTTCTTTGTTTCCCACAGGAACTATCATGTATTCTATTACCTCCTGGCAGGAGCAAGTGAAGATGAGAGATCAGCATTCCATCTTAAGCAACCAGAGGAATATCATTATCTCAATCAGGTGAGAGTTCATAAAAAGCATTTTGAAGTATAACTTCTACCTAACTAATCTGCCTTACTTTCAGATAACAAAGAAACCCCTCAGACAGAGCTGGGATGATTATTGCTATGACTCTGAGCCGGTCAGTACAAGTACCTAAATATTCTGTGTTTCTTGATTTTTAAACTTTTATTTTAAATAAGCAGGATTGCTTCACGGTGGAAGGAGAAGATTTGAGACATGACTTTGAGCGCCTACAACTTGCCATGGAAATGGTAGGATTTCTTCCCAAGACACGAAGACAGTGAGTTTACTTGTTGTATTTTTATATCTCTAACTAAGCTATAATTTGTGTTTTATTTTCCCAGGATTTTCTCTCTTCTCTCAGCCATACTACATTTGGGTAATATCTGTTACAAAAAGAAGACATACCGGGATGACTCCATTGATATCTGTAATCCTGAAGTTCTGCCTATTGTCTCAGAATTATTAGAGGTGAGTGATTACATTTTCAGTTGTCATTTCAATTACATATTGAGTTTACTTTTCTGTTTTATAGGTTAAAGAAGAGATGCTATTTGAAGCATTAGTTACAAGGAAGACGGTGACAGTGGGAGAAAAGCTTATTTTGCCATACAAGTTGGCAGAGGTATGATGGATTTTCTTTGAAATGAAAGCATTCTACATGCACTTGTAATGCTTTTGTTTTTCAGGCTGTGACAGTGAGGAACTCCATGGCTAAGTCTCTGTATAGTGCCCTGTTTGACTGGATAGTTTTTCGAATTAATCATGCACTTCTGAATAGTAAAGATTTAGAGCATAATACCAAGGTAATGATATATTGGATTATAATATGTTTTTCACTTTTAATCAAAACTTTCTCTTGTTTTACAGACATTGTCTATTGGTGTTCTTGATATTTTTGGGTTTGAAGATTATGAAAATAACAGCTTTGAACAGTTCTGTATTAATTTTGCTAATGAACGTTTACAGCACTACTTTAATCAGCATATCTTTAAATTGGAACAAGTGAGTACCTAAATATGTATACACTTGTCCCCTAAATTGTTATTTTATTTTTTGGTTTTTCTAGGAGGAATATAGAACTGAAGGTATCAGCTGGCACAACATAGATTACATTGATAATACCTGCTGCATAAATCTTATTAGCAAAAAACCAACAGGACTGCTTCATCTTTTGGATGAAGAAAGCAAGTGAGTGTGATTCTTTTCAATTTTGTTATTGGTAATGATATTTTTTCTTTTTTTTTTAATTCAGCTTTCCACAGGCTACAAATCAAACATTGCTAGACAAGTTTAAGCATCAACATGAAGATAATTCTTACATCGAATTTCCAGCCGTGATGGAGCCTGCTTTCATTATAAAACATTATGCTGGAAAAGTAAAATATGGGGTAAAGGTCAGTAAATTTCTCACTGAATATGCTTACAGCCATAAGTAACACTGGTACTTTTTTCATATAGGATTTCCGGGAAAAAAATACAGATCATATGCGCCCAGACATTGTAGCTCTTCTGAGAAGCAGCAAGAATGCATTTATCTCTGGGATGATTGGAATTGATCCTGTAGCTGTTTTCCGATGGGCAATTCTCCGAGCTTTTTTCAGAGCCATGGTTGCTTTCAGGGAAGCTGGGAAAAGAAACATTCACAGAAAAACTGGTAAGTAGTAGTTATTAGTATTCTACCATACTTTTTTTTTGTTTGTTTTTTTTTGCTTCCTAAGGACATGATGATACAGCGCCATGTGCAATTTTGAAAAGTATGGATAGTTTTAGCTTTCTCCAACACCCAGTCCACCAGAGGAGCTTAGAGATTCTGCAGAGATGCAAGGAAGAGAAGTACAGTAAGGCTACAAATCCTGATAAACTGTTATCATTTGAAATTTTCTGTTTTTTAAATTTTGCTAGGTATAACCCGGAAAAATCCCAGAACACCTCTTTCTGATCTCCAGGGCATGAATGCTCTAAATGAAAAAAACCAACAGTAAGTGTGTTTGGTTTATGTTTTCAAGGACGTCATTAACTAAAGCAAATTATATTTTTTACAGTGATACATTTGATATTGCCTGGAATGGCAGAACTGGGATTCGCCAGAGCAGACTATCAAGTGGCACCTCCTTGCTTGATAAAGATGGAATATTTGCTAATTCAACTAGCAGCAAACTCCTGGAGAGAGCCCATGGAATTCTCACGTCAGTACTAATCAGTAATGTAAATTGTTTTTAGCTTTTTTTAATGAATGATTTATCTCTATAGGAGAAACAAAAATTTCAAATCCAAGCCTGCCCTTCCAAAGGTGAGTACTATGAAAACTTTTTTTGTATTGGTATGTGAGCAATTTATTTTTTCTCTTCTTTCAGCACTTGCTAGAAGTAAATTCTTTAAAGCACCTGACAAGACTGACACTACAAGATCGCATTACCAAGTCTCTTCTTCATTTACACAAGAAGAAAAAACCTCCCAGCATCAGTGCCCAGTTTCAGGTTATTTCTTGTTTCGCTTAAAACAAATAAGAGAGTATGATAATTATATTGCTTTCTGTTGCAGGCATCATTAAGCAAGCTAATGGAAACACTTGGTCAAGCAGAACCATATTTTGTAAAATGCATTCGCTCTAATGCTGAAAAGGTAAAAATGTCCTATAAATGAGAGCACATATCTTCTGGGTTAATCTTTTTTCCATTTGCTTTAGCTGCCCTTAAGGTTCAGTGATGTCTTGGTACTTAGACAGCTTCGATACACCGGGATGCTGGAAACAGTTCGAATTCGCCAATCAGGATACAGCTCCAAATATTCTTTCCAGGTTCTGTTTTTATAGTGATATTTACATATTTATGATTTTACAATATTTTTAAATTATTTTTCAGGATTTTGTGAGCCACTTCCATGTACTTCTTCCCCGAAATATTATTCCATCCAAATTTAACATTCAGGATTTCTTCAGGAAAATAAATCTTAATCCAGATAATTATCAAGTTGGAAAAACCATGGTAAATATAATCTGTATAGCTCTGGTCAAAATGCTGCATTCCTCATCTTTCTTCCTTTTGGTAGGTCTTTCTAAAGGAGCAGGAACGACAGCACTTACAAGATCTGCTTCACCAAGAGGTGCTCCGCAGAATCATATTGTTGCAGCGATGGTTCAGGGTCTTGCTGTGTAGGCAGCATTTCCTCCATCTGAGACAAGCATCTGTTATTATCCAGGTGAGAAGCAAAGGATTCTTTGCATGAGATTGAACCAGTTTCTGTTATTTTGTCTTCCCCATAGAGATTCTGGAGGAATTACCTAAATCAGAAGCAAGTCAGAGATGCAGCTGTGCAGAAGGATGCTTTTGTTATGGCTAGTGCAGCTGCTCTTCTCCAAGCTTCCTGGCGTGCTCACTTAGAGAGGCAGCGGTACTTGGAGTTACGGGCTGCAGCCATCGTTATCCAGCAGAAATGGAGAGATTACTATAGGCGCAGGCACATGGCTGCTATTTGCATACAAGCAAGATGGAAAGCCTACAGGGAAAGTAAAAGGTACCAAGAACAAAGGAAAAAAATTATCCTTTTGCAATCAACATGTAGAGGATTCAGAGCAAGACAAAGGTAATCTCTATTACTATAATAATTGCTTTTTTTTCTATAACCCATTTTGTCTGTTTTTATATAGATTTAAAGCTTTAAAAGAACAAAGGCTAAGAGAAACAAAGCCAGAAGTTGGATTGGTGAATATTAAGGGATATGGATCTCTGGAAATTCAGGGTTCAGACCCTTCAGGATGGGAGGATTGTTCTTTTGACAACAGAATAAAAGCCATAGAGGAATGTAAATCTGTAATAGAGAGTAATCGAATTAGCCGTGAAAGTTCAGTGGACTGCTTGAAGGAGTCACCAAACAAGCAGCAGGAGAGAGCCCAAAGCCAGAGTGGTGTGGACTTGCAGGAAGATGTGCTTGTAAGAGAGAGACCCAGATCCTTGGAGGATCTCCATCAGAAAAAAGTAGGCCGGGCTAAGAGAGAAAGTAGGAGAATGAGAGAACTAGAGCAAGCTATATTTAGCTTAGAATTGCTGAAAGTTCGTTCTCTTGGTGGTATTTCTCCTTCAGAGGATCGCAGATGGTCTACAGAATTGGTGCCTGAAGGCCTTCAGTCTCCACGGGGTACACCTGATAGTGAGAGCTCTCAAGGAAGCTTGGAACTTCTGAGCTATGAGGAAAGCCAAAAGAGCAAACTAGAGTCTGTCATTTCAGATGAAGGAGACTTGCAGTTTCCATCACCTAAGATATCCAGCAGTCCAAAATTTGATTCACGGGACAATGCCCTCAGTGCCTCAAATGAGACTAGCAGTGCAGAGCATTTGAAGGATGGAACTATGAAGGAAATGGTGGTCTGCAGTTCTGAGTCTATTACCTGTAAACCACAGCTGAAAGACTCCTTCATTTCAAATAGTCTACCTACTTTTTTTTATATCCCCCAACAAGACCCACTGAAAACAAATTCCCAACTAGACACAAGTATCCAAAGAAACAAACTATTGGAAAATGAAGACACAGCGGGGGAAGCTCTTACTTTGGATATCAACAGGGAAACTAGAAGGTATCACTGCTCAGGAAAAGATCAGATTGTTCCTTCTTTGAATACAGAGTCTTCTAATCCTGTGCTTAAGAAGTTAGAAAAGCTAAACACTGAGAAGGAAGAAAGGCAAAAACAGTTGCAGCAACAGAATGAAAAAGAGATGATGGAACAGATTCGCCAGCAAACAGATATTTTAGAGAAGGAGCGCAAAGCCTTCAAGACAATTGAAAAGCCAAGAATTGGAGAGTGTTTGGTGGCACCATCTTCCTATCAGTCAAAGCAAAGAGTAGAGAGGCCATCCTCTCTCCTCAGCTTAAATACCTCAAATAAGGGAGAACTTAATGTACTGGGGTCCCTATCATTAAAAGATGCAGCTCTTGCCCAAAAAGACAGTTCCTCTGCTCACTTACCCCCAAAGGACCGACCTGTCACCGTGTTCTTTGAAAGAAAAGGAAGTCCATGCCAATCTAGTACTGTCAAGGAATTATCCAAGACAGACAGAATGGGCACCCAGCTGAATGTAGCCTGTAAACTCTCAAATAATCGCATTTCAAAAAGAGAACACTTTAGGCCAACTCAGTCTTACAGCCACAATTCTGATGACCTTTCCAGAGAGGGAAATGCTAGGCCCATTTTCTTCACTCCAAAGGACAATATGAGTATTCCCCTGTAAGTGAAATGTTTATTTATGTATAAATGGGACTGAAATGTAATTTCATTGTTTTATTTAAAGTGTCAGCAAAGAAGCCTTAAACAGTAAAAATCCTCAACTCCATAAAGAAGATGAACCAGCATGGAAACCTGTGAAGTTAGCTGGGCCAGGCCAAAGAGAGGTAAGTTTTGAGTTTTTGTTTATCTATCTTCTTGTTGTGTTATTTGTTTTATCATTTGGTCAAGCAGGTTGCCAGACCGGCCCATAAAAAGAAAGCTCGAATGGCGCGGACGCGCTCCGATTTCTTGACTAGAGGTACTTTTGCCGATGGGGAGGGGGATACAGAGGAAGATGATTACGATGACATTATTGAGCCCCTTCTCTCCCTTGACCAAGCTTCTCACTGTGAGCTAGGGCCTGCACCCAGCCTGGGTCAGGCCTCTCACAGTGACTCCGAAATGGTAATTTTACAGCAATATAAGAAAAATAGCAACATTAAATCTTTCACATATGTAATTATTACAGACATCACAGCGATTTTCGTCAGTTGATGAACAAGCAAAACTTCATAAGACTATGTCTCAAGGAGAGATTACCAAGTTGGCAGTGAGACAGAAGGCTTCAGATTCAGATATAAGGTATAAAGTATACACGGAGTTAACAGGGGTTAATTTCCATTTTTACCTTTATTTCTTTAAACAGACCTCAGAGAGCTAAGATGAGATTCTGGGCCAAAGGGAAACAAGGGGAGAAGAAGACTACCAGAGTGAAACCTACTACCCAGTCAGAGGTTTCGCCACTCTTTGCAGGCACAGATGTGATTCCAGCTCATCAGTTTCCAGATGGTAAAAGTGACCAAAGGGTGGAACTTGTGTTCTGTCCTTTTGGGTCTTCTATCTTGAATTGTAGAATTAGCTGCATATCACCCAACACCTCCTTTGAGCCCAGAACTGCCCGGCAGTTGCCGGAAGGAATTCAAAGAGAACAAAGAACCTTCTCCAAAGGCTAAGCGCAAGCGAAGTGTGAAGATTAGCAACGTGGCTTTGGATTCTATGCATTGGCAAAATGACTCTGTCCAGATCATAGCAAGTGTCAGTGATTTAAAAAGCATGGATGAATTTCTTCTGAAAAAGGTACACTTTATTTGCCACGTCAGGCCCTGGAGTTGTGTACTAAAACTCGTTTTGTGGTTCCCAGGTGAATGACCTAGATAATGAAGACAGCAAGAAGGATACACTAGTGGATGTTGTATTTAAAAAAGCCCTGAAGGAATTTCGGCAGAATATCTTCAGCTTTTATTCATCTGCATTGGCGGTGAGTTGGACTATGTTAGGAGATATTTAGTAAAACCATACATTTCTTTTCTTATTGCTTATAGATGGATGATGGGAAAAGCATACGGTATAAAGACCTCTATGCACTATTTGAACAGATTCTGGAAAAGACGATGAGGCTTGAGCAGCGTGATTCACTGGGTGAATCTCCAGTGAGAGTTTGGGTCAACACTTTTAAAGTGTTTTTAGATGAATATATGAATGAATTCAAGACTTCAGATTGCACAGCCACAAAGGTAAATGTGATATATTTTGATTACTTAAAGGACAATTTCCATATATCTCCTGTCCCCCTGTCAGGTGCCAAAAACAGAAAGAAAGAAAAGAAGGAAAAAGGAAACTGATTTGGTAAGTTATAATCTGTTTTTTAAATTAAAAAATTTAATATAAGTAGCTAAATTTTTTCATTCAGGTGGAAGAACACAATGGTCACATCTTTAAAGCCACCCAATATAGCATCCCTACATACTGTGAATACTGTTCTTCTTTGATATGGATAATGGACCGAGCCTCTGTTTGCAAATGTAAGTATGAGAGATCTTTGAGGAATATTTTTTAAAAATGTTGCATTCCTCACCTATTTTTCAGTATGCAAGTATGCTTGCCATAAGAAGTGCTGTCTGAAAACCACAGCCAAGTGCTCTAAAAAGGTAAGAAATTATCACCTATCAGTAATAGATAACATTTGGAAACTAAAAATTATCTTTCATTTAGTATGATCCAGAGCTGTCATCTCGACAATTTGGGGTTGAACTGTCCCGTTTGACCAGTGAAGACCGAACTGTTCCTTTAGTAGTGGAAAAGCTCATAAACTACATTGAAATGCATGGACTGTATACAGAAGGTATTTATCGAAAGTCTGGTTCGACTAATAAAATCAAGGAGCTTCGGCAGGGTCTAGATACAGGTAAGATAGTGCCCTCTAAATCATAATGAAATGCTCTGTTAATCTAACTCTTGTCTCTAAATAGATGCTGAGAGTGTAAATCTAGATGACTATAACATACACGTCATTGCAAGTGTATTCAAACAATGGCTTCGAGATTTGCCCAATCCTCTCATGACCTTTGAACTCTATGAGGAATTTCTTCGAGCTATGGGTAAGCATAGGCTTCCTGGGTTAGAGAGAAGGTTAGTCTTAGTTTCTGCTCTTACTGTTTTTAGGCCTTCAGGAGAGGAAGGAGACAATCCGTGGTGTATACTCTGTGATTGATCAACTCTCCCGAACTCATCTCAATACACTGGAACGCCTCATCTTTCATCTAGTCAGGTAACTTTAAGAAGCAAGGGAACGATTTTTAATCATTTGTTTTTTGTTTTGTTTTAATTCTTAGGATTGCTCTGCAGGAAGACACTAATCGAATGTCTGCTAATGCTTTGGCCATTGTGTTTGCGCCCTGCATTCTCCGCTGCCCTGACACCACTGACCCACTACAAAGTGTACAGGACATCAGTAAGACTACCACGTAAGGCCAGTTACCATAACCTTTGCAAGACCTAACAGTTTTTTTCTCTTTCCTTCTGTTTCAGTTGTGTGGAACTGATTGTTGTGGAACAAATGAATAAATACAAGGCTCGTCTCAAAGATATCAGTAGCTTGGAATTTGCTGAGAATAAGGCAAAGACCAGGTTGTCACTGATTCGTAGATCAATGGTAAGATGCAACACATGGAATAGTGGAAAAATCTGCTTTCCTTTTCATGTCCTTCCTAATCCAGAAACCTGTACTAATTGCAGTTAGATTCATGAACATTACCCGCAATTCAGTCTCGGTATGTATTAATAATGCAATGTGTCACAGCCAATTTACTTTCTAACATGAATTTTTCTCTGCAGGGAAAGGGGCGTATTCGTCGAGGAAACTATCCAGGTCCATCGTCTCCTGTTGTAGTTCGGTTGCCTTCTGTGTCTGATGTCTCAGAGGAGACCTTGACTAGTGAGGCAGCCATGGAGACTGACATCACAGAACAGCAGCAAGCAGCTATGCAGCAGGAGGAGAGAGTACTGACTGAGCAGATTGAGAACCTACAGAAGGAGAAGTGAGTATCCAGGAGGAAGGGGAGAGACAGTTAATGCTAATGGTTTCTTGATTGTGTCTTACAGGGAGGAGCTAACATTTGAGATGCTTGTACTGGAACCCCGTGCCTCTGATGATGAAACCCTTGAGTCTGAGGCCTCCATTGGGACTGCTGATAGCTCAGAGAATTTGAATATGGAGTCTGAATATGCTATCTCTGAGAAATCAGGTAAGTGAACATGGTAGACCAAAGACTCCAGACATTTACATCTTTGGTCTCTTTTTTGCATTAGAAAGAAGCTTAGCCCTTAGCTCCCTGAAGACAGCTGGCAAGTCTGAACCTTCCAGCAAGTTGCGAAAGCAACTTAAAAAGCAGCAAGACTCTTTAGATGTCGTGGACTCTTCGGTCTCCTCTTTATGTCTGTCTAACACGGCATCATCTCATGGGACCAGAAAACTATTTCAGATTTATTCCAAATCTCCATTCTACCGAGCTGCCTCAGGTAATGAGGCCCTGGGAATGGAAGGACCATTGGGCCAGACCAAATTCCTGGAAGACAAGCCTCAGTTCATCAGCAGAGGAACCTTCAACCCGGAAAAGGGCAAACAAAAATTAAAGAATGTGAAAAACTCACCTCAGAAAACCAAAGAGACCCCAGAGGGGACAGTCATGTCTGGCCGCAGAAAAACTGTGGACCCAGACTGCACCTCCAACCAACAGCTAGCACTCTTTGGAAATAATGAATTTATGGTCTGAACCGGCAGATGTGTGTCCCTCCGTGGCTACAGAGTGGTAAACAAATCTCACCTTTGGGGCTGCGTTTCATCACCTCGTCCACAATAGTCAATCCTAATTGTGGTCCTGCCTCTTTTCTAAGCATATGGCTAAGACTGTATGTGCTGAATTCCTGGGCCTCCTGCAGAAGCAGAAAGCCTGCTGGGGATGGTGCCAGCTGTGCCTTGGCTGTTGTATTTGAATTGAGATTTTTACTATACAAAGCCACCTAGGGCCTGGGGATTTGGGTCAGTTGTAGTTGCCTCTCCCCCACCCTCTTTTCCCTTCCCAAAGGTGGGTGTTGAACTAGGGGGGATATTGCTGTCCTGAGGGACCCTCTCATTTCTGACATTTGAAGAAAACGTATAAATCTTTCTTAACCGTGAAAGCAAAAGCCTTTGGGTTTATTTTGGGATAGTTAGGAGCTAGGGTAGAATATAATTTTTTTCCAAAAACTTACTTACAAACAAAAAGCCTAATCCCTCTATTTTAAGATTTCTGAAAAAACACTCCATGTTATATTCTGGGGAAAGCAAAAACAAAAAAAAAAAACAAAAAAAAAAAAACAAAAAAAAACCGTGATTGTTTCCATTAAGCCATCAGAGCGTGTCTCAGATATCTTGTTATACAGTGAAGAAGAGAATACCTATTTTTTTTGATGATGTTTGATGTCATAGTAATCAGTGCTGGTTTAACTCCTGTTTAGTTCCTGCCAAATACATTGCATGGGCTGAAGTGTCAGTAGCCATACTGTTCTCATGTTTCTTGGTCCTAGGATCAGATTCTTCTACATTATTTTTTAGTTTCCCAGAGACATGGTGATCCCTAAACTTATGAAGGTTTCATCCTAAGCCATTCAGGCTTTTCTCTTTGTATAGATTAAACCGAAAACCGCATATGAGCCTGTTCATCTGCTGGTGGATTCCCACCACAGACTCAGACTCAAACAAACAAACAAATAATGTGACCGTTTAGTTAGTTTCCAAAAACATTCACATACAATATTGCATGAATAAGTAAGTAAGTGTTACAGAAAGCTGCCAAAAAATAAAAAGGTTTTTAATATGACCTATCTAACTAACTAACTTTTATCTTCCTTTTCTCAGACTATCAGTATTAAATAGATGGAAAAAAATCAAGGACTACTTGAAGCTATTTTTGTTAATATTCTGGTTACTGAAGTTTATTGTAAATATGTATGTATAGTAGGCATATTTCTTTTTAACCTTGTGCTTCCCTCCTTCCCATGGAATTTCTTCCCACAGATGAGGGGCCACTGGACAGGGGGATGAGAGCCATTCGTCCCTGGGTTGAGGGAATTAGTAAGACATCATTTTCACCACTGGGTGGTCTTCATACACATGAGTTATAATAGCATTTTAAGTATCTTAGCATTTGTGGGATTAGAAATCTGTTTTTGCTATTTATAATATATAAAAAATGAAACATGATAGCCTTTCTTGAGATAAGTATGTGAAATGTTTATTTTTAAAGTTACTAAATGCATCTTGTCTTGCTACTACATGCACTGCTCTGAAAAAGAGCCTTTACCATCTATAACCTGTATTTTGGGTATTCTTCCTTTTCATACTTCTTTGAAGTTGTGGAAATATTAAGTCTTTTGTTAAGGCAGAGTCTCTCTCTCCTGTTACACAACACTGAACCTCACGCCACTGCCTCAGTGGTTATTGGCCAGCCCCAGAGGTTAGACTTGGAGCATAATTCTGAGTGGCAGCTAAAGGTAGCAGGAGTCTTACCTCTCCCTACTTTGGGTTCAGAATTGAGCCAGAGAAAGGAAGCCATTAAAATCTCCAGAATAATGATAGTTAATGAGCAAATGTTATGCTTTATATCCCACAGACATCTGCCACCTTGTTCATCTTGTCCTGAGGAGTAATAAATAATGTTAAGCTTTTAAAAATCTGAATTTCAGAGAATCTCCTAGAGGATAGAGGAAAACCCCTCAGCATGGTGTGTTAGAGTGGGATTGCTGGTTCCTCAGCCCCGTGCCAGGTTGCACAGTCTGTGTTTCAGTGTTCTTGGGAGAGTAGTGTACTGCTGGGCATTAATTGTTACTCTGCACTTGCTCCAGAATGTTGGTTAAATCCTGTATGAAAAAAAGAGATTGCCCTTATGGAATAATTTCCTGTGGCCCAGAGGAATGGCCAGAAGAACATATGTTGGCACATGTTCTTCCTTCTAAATCTTTGTGGGGCTTTTTTGGCAAAATAAGTTTTTTGGCAGTTAAAAAACGACTGATGTAGGTCACTTTAAAGGAACTAGGTGATGGATGTTAAGAGACTTTATAATTTTTCTCAGGGACCTGAAACTCCAGTTTGGATAAAATTCAATTAAAAAAACTTGTTTTTTCAGTTGCTAGATTTGTGGATTTCTAGTAATTTAATCTGCCAGGATTGGGGTGGGTGGGTGAGGAGGAGAGAGCCACAAAATGATAAGAGTGGAGAGCAGTGTGGGGCCCTCCCTTTGAGGGAAAGCCGTTGTTTACATAGGGTAGTAGGCCTTGTTGGCCTGATCAAGAGATGAAGCCATAACTCTTAAAAACCTTCAGAACCAAACGCTGTGTCTGCATCCATCTGTTCTCACTGGCCCTCTGCATGGTAAAGTTATGTCACCACAAAGTGATGCCGCATTACAATCACTTATGAAACTGTTAGCCCTTAATATGCATCACATTTGTGGTTCCATAGTGCTTCTCCTTTGCTTGTTTGATCTCTGCATGGCAGCAGTGGGGCAGCTCCACATTTGGAGCCCATACTCCAAAATGCAGAGCACTCTTCTCACAGCACACATTCCCAGCCCCAAACAAAACCTGAATTTTCAACTCTGCCCATTAAAGTGAATGTATCCCTGTAATTTAGTATGTACTTATTATGGAAAATGTAACAAAAGCAGAGAAGTGTGATTTCATTCTGTATCACAAATTGAAGCAAATCAACAGCAAATACAGCAGGATTCAGGGAGGCTTAGTTTACAACGTACTTTGTACCTCCTGCCATTTAAATTATTTTGCCACTCTGGGCTTCTGAAAACACAAAGGGAGATACAGCCCTCCAACTATGAGCCTTGCAGAGAGAGACAAAAGGGCCAGAGGTCCTGGGATGGAATACTAGAGCCCCCACCTTCTCATGCTTTGGAAACCTGCCAGAGCACTTACCCTGCTGGAAGATTAATGAAGACTCCATTCTGTGTTTCATAACAGTAGCGTTGTTTTCTCCATCAAAAACAGAGGGTCACAGAAATGTGCTGAAAAGATGTGGTCCAGCAAGGTTCTGTAGTCCCACCTCAGTGCCTGTGGGCTGTGTTTTTCACTGTAACAAGCACTTTGGTAAACTAGAAAGAAGAAAGGATTCTCAGGATGTGTTCAAAGCTAAGAGAGTTTTCATTTTAAAAAGAAACATACATACTCACTCCATGGCTTTCCTCATCCTCCTCTCTTTTTTCTTCTTGGTGGGAAGCTGGATGCGGGGCATGCATCATTCTGTATGGACAAATGTGTTATGTCCACCCATACTCTTGTGACAACTCCCCAGCACTGTCCTGCAATACCATGCTGGCCTTGGTAGTAAAACTCCTTGGTATCTGTGAGAGTCCTCTTTTTCTATGCCCTAGACTACTTTTAACCACTTTTCTCTGGAATGACTCCCACATTTGATTGGGTATTGAAAGGGTAACAGCAAAATGATGATTGTGGAGATGGATCTATTAGGTCTCATGTTGGTCCCCTGGTTGAAACTATTTTCAAAAAAGCCCCAACAATGGGCCTGTCACCTTGCTAGTCATCCATTCTTAATGCCTATTTATCAGCCCTCTGAGGTCATATAAAAGTTGCACCTTTTGAACCAAGTATTTGTATTTACTATGGGAAAGGTGTGGACTACAGATTCGTATTATATTATTTTAATGGATTTTAAGTAATTTATAAGTATGCTGAGTGTAAATTTTTTTTAAAAACTGTATTATAAAAGGACATATCCTGTGAAATATAACATTTTACTGTTTAATAGAATAATTCTATAAGAAGAATGATTTATCTCACCCACGGAACTGATTACATTCCGGATGCAATCAATAGGCACTTTGTAATTTCCTTTTTGTTTTTTTTTCTTTGCTGGGGGGTTGAGGGGTAACAAGATACCATCTGTATAAAGTGCAGTTTGTGTCACTCAAAATATGCACTGTATGGCTACACAAAAGCAGCTTGATGAACAAATCACCCCATGGCTCATTAAAGAACAAAGCTTCCAGAAGCAGCAATATGTGTGGTTTGTTTTCCAACCATCCT